CAGTACTTTGGCATTGTCCTGATAATCCAAGCTCCTGATCAGCAGATTCTATTCAGCCAGGTATAGGGCAGTTCGAGTGTTGTCAAATTTGTGATTCCCATGAGGCCAGGCTGCTTACTGGTAATGCATAAAGGACCACATCCTGGTTCGCGAAGAGTTTGGGGGTAGAGGAAAAGGAGGGAGAAACTGATCCTTCATCACAGGTAGTTTGAGAGCACTGATGTAAACTATAGTCACACTTTTGTAGTATAATTGATTATTATCCTCAATAGATCATTTACACTAAGTCGGAAAAAAGTGGAAACATCAGATATGTGGGATATGCGTCACCTTGTACATTTCTCAGCTGGAAAAGTGTAAAACATCTCAATTTTGCACCTCCCTTTTCAAACATGTCTTTGGCTAAATCAATGTTGGCTCTAACCGCTCGTCCTAGAGCGAGTCCCGCCATCTTGTGGTTGAAGATGTTGACTGCCACAGAGAATAGCGGGCTTTGACATCAACAGTTCTGATTGGGTAAAAAGACCCTCGTCTTGGGGTAGTTCTCTTTTGAAGTCCTAGAGTCCGTCACACACAAACGCCTTCTTCCCGGTAAGTCCATTGTAAACAACGGAATGGACTTTAGGGAAAGGAAAGGAAAACGTGTTCTTTAAGACTCTTTAAATAGCGTTTTCACCCATTAGCAGAATTCTCTGATTCATGAGCAGCACTAAGTAGATACCGTGTGCGTGCATTTTGAATGAATTCATTTCTACACTATTTTATAGGAGTATTGAATAGTTGGGAATTGGAACCCCTCCAGGGGGAACCAAACATTGTCGTTCAGAAGAAGACAAAGAGAGATTGAAATGAAGCTGTTGATTTCAACACACAAATTCTGGTGGTAGATGAAAGCAAAGCAAGTAAGTTTCTCCGAATCCCTAGTCAACTGGAGGTAGAGACGGACTGCGCAGGTTAACTACAGCTCCCAGCATGCCTGAGGGGCGGGCTCAGCGGCTGCGCAGACTGGCGCGCGCGGACGGTCATGGGACTTCAGCATGGCGGTGTTTGCAGATTTGGACCTGCGAGCGGGTTCTGACCTGAAGGCTCTGCGCGGACTTGTGGAGACAGCCGCTCACCGTGAGTTGCCCCGGCTTCGCGCCTGGCCAACCTTTAACAAAAGTGTTCAATTTTTCTTTTTCAGTTGGCTATTCAGTTGTTGCTATCAATCATATCGTTGACTTTAAGGAAAAGAAACAGGTAAAATAATATTTCTAAAGTTAATAAGTTCAAATCTGCAGTAACTATTTATCGTTTGTTGTAGGAAATTGAAAAACCAGTAGCTGTTTCTGAACTCTTCACAACTTTGCCAATTGTACAGGTAGGTGTTTTGTTGTTTACGAAGCATAATATTGCTTTTTTGACATCATGTCTTTTTTAAATAGGGAAAATCAAGACCAATTAAAATTTTAACTAGATTAACAATTATTGTCTCGGATCCATCTCACTGCAATGTTTTGGTAAGTTAATTATTTTTCTTCTCTCCTTTTGGATTGTATGATAACATTCTTTTTGTATTCCTAGAGAGCAACTTCTTCAAGGGCCCGGCTCTATGATGTTGTTGCAGTTTTTCCAAAGACAGAAAAGCTTTTTCATGTGAGTAACAGATAAGTAAAAGAAAGTAGTGTTTTGGCCTTACCTATTTTTTTCTTCTTTACAGATTGCTTGCACACATTTAGATGTGGATTTAGTCTGCATAACTGTAACAGAGAAACTACCATTTTACTTCAAAAGACCTCCTATTAATGTGGTAAGTGTACTTTCCATTCTGTATTTGAATCTATCTCTGACAGTTCTCTTTATTTCCTGTGAAGGCGATTGACCGAGGCCTGGCTTTTGAACTTGTCTATAGCCCTGCTATCAAAGACTCCACAATGAGAAGGTATACAATTTCCAGTGCCCTCAATTTGATGCAAATCTGCAAAGGAAAGGTATGGTTCTATAATTTTAGGATGTTTTTCGCAAGATTAATATTAGTCACTTTCTATTTTGTAGAATGTAATTATATCTAGTGCTGCAGAAAGGGTAAGTCTAGCATGAAGTACTTTGTTTTCATCCTCATATCTACTCTTTGTTCATTTTATTTCAGCCTTTAGAAATAAGAGGGCCATATGACGTGGCAAATCTGTATCCTTTTCTGAGTAAAAAGTTGTTGACATCTCTGGGTTGAAATCTTTAATGCTCCCCCAAGAGGCTTGCTGTTTGGGCTCTCTGAAAGTGACGCCAAGGCTGCGGTGTCCACCAACTGCCGAGCAGCGCTTCTCCATGGAGGTAAGCAAGTTCTTCCAGTACAAACTGAATGGCAAGCACAGTGGTTTCCCTGTTTGTTTTACAGAAACTAGAAAAACTGCTTTTGGAATTATCTCTACAGTGAAGAAACCTCGGCCATCAGAAGGAGATGAAGATTGTCTTCCAGCTTCCAAGAAAGCCAAGTGTGAGGGCTGAAAAGAATGCCCCAGTCTCTGTTTATTCTTTTTTTCTTCTTCTTTTTGAGACAGGGTCTCACTCTGTCACCCAGGCTGGAGTGCAGTGGCACAATCTCGGCTCACTGCAACCTTTGCCTCTTGGGCTCAAGCCATCCTCCCACCTCAGCCTCCCAAGTAAGTGGGACCAGAAGCATGCACCACCACATCACTAATGTCAAGTTCCTTTTCTGCTTTAAAGGAACTAGAATTCAACAAAGACAACTTTTGATCTCTCATCAGAGAGATCATACTCCCAAGAACAGGCTTTGACCCTTCTTTAAAAGGTTGGTACCCAAGTATACATTTATCTATTTTAGGTACTAATGACTTATCTTCACCCTTTTCCAGAGGATTGTCCTGGGCTGATGAGAGTCACTTTACCTGAAGATACCTGGGAAGTTTTGTCTCCTCTGAGGTTGGCCCATGGCCAGTGACTGATGCAGGACATTACAGCCTGGCCCACTGGCCTCGGTGGTACAATTTATGCTCCTGAGCACCCCATGGGATTACGCTGTGTGTGGATTTCTCCTGAAACCACATATTTGCCTCTTCTGCCCTGTTCTGTTTTTTCTCATTCCCTTATAGAGGACTCTCAGTAAGTCACTTACACAAGAATCCTAATTTGAAATGCTGCTTCCAGGAGACCTGACTTAGAAAATTGGACAAATAAAGTTGATTTTTTTAAATGTCCAGTAACATGAAGATGCTGAACTTTCCTAGTCATTTAGGGGGAAATCACCACAAATATATCTGGCTGATCAGGTTGAAAGTTAAAAGAAAAAAAGATTTATAAAGTGGGTATTTTCAAGATGGTGTGGAGGGAGATACAATTTGATGCAAGTCTTATACTTTTGATGTCAATTTATTCTTCAGAAATAACTGGTTAATTATAAAGGGTGGATGGATAAGGATATTCACTGCAACAATGTCTTAAATGTGAAAATGGAAACAACCTAAATACCCAATAATAACAGGATTAAATAATTCATTGTACATTAAAAGAATACTGTCTATAAAGATGTCTAGAATAAGTTGTTCAGTTGAAGTTGTAAAGCTAAATACACAATACCCATAATGTGCACAGAAATAATCAGAATGTCATGAAACCAGGATTATTGGTGATGTGTTGCTTCCTTTGTTACTCATTTCTGTATTGGCATAATGAGTATTGGGTGTTCAAGAGGAGGGGGAAGGAAGTATGACAGATGTTATGGGGAAAAAGCAAAGTACAACAGGAAGACACCTTGGGGGAACTAATAGAATCTAAGGACTCAAGGATGGCTTCCTGGAGGAAATACAGCTAGAACAAAGGGGAGGAATGAGAAGTGATGTGATGGCGTGGAGTGGGCTGTAGTGGGAAGAAGAGTCTTCCAGGGAGCTGGCACAGTATGTGAAAACAGTAAAGCAAGTGCCTGGATTTTTTAAGGAACTGAAAATTTAGTTGAGTTGAAATTTAGAGTTTGGCTAGGAAGGTTATGAGAGATAAGAATAAAGAGTTAACAGCAGCCAGATTTTAAGGATTTTATAAGACATTTTTAGGAGTTTTTATTTCATCCTGAGAGAAATGTGAAGCCATCGAAGGGTTGAAAGAGGAGAGTGAGTTGATCAGCATTGCATTTTAGAAAAATCCCTCTATCTGCAACTTGAAAAACATTCTGGAGGTAAGCAAGCCTGGAGGCCAGGAGCCTAGGAGGGCTATTTGATCCAGATGAGAAGTAATGGTGACCTGAACTAGGGCAGAGGCACCTAGGATTGGAAAACATGGACAGATCACAGCACTACTTATGTAGTATACTTGGTAAGACCTGGTTGTTTAAAAGAGAAGGATGAGGGAAAGAAGGTCAAAAACAACTTCTAGGACTCTCCATTGGCCAGTGTGGTGTGCCCTTCACTGAAGAGCAAACACAAAATGAAAGATTGTGGGCAAAGAGTTGAGTCAGTGAGAAGGCAAGGAGAGAACCTTATAAAAAAATTGACTATGTGATTAAAAACTTAAAAATTTCCCCCAACGTGTTTATCTTTTCCATTAGCAGAAATAACTAAGAGTTGTCTTAATTCTAATGGGATTTATTCCATATTGTCTCTCATGCCCTCTACCTAGTTATTAGTGCAAATATTTATATGTGGCAACATAAAACTTTTTAACTCTTTATTCTCTTCTCTCGTGTACCCTCCCAGCTCTTTAGGGGAGGTGGATTTGAGGCAGATACCATAAAGAAAAGTTGGTCACATGGTGGTAACACGTTGAAGTTATGCCACATGAGACATCAGCACTGGCAAGAGAAATGTCTGTGTTGTAGATGTTTCACTTGGAAGAAATTGAAGGACCCTGAGCCTTAAAAGTCTGACAAACTTAAGCCAGGACCCCTGTGGGGAAGGTAGAGGGGCCAACAAACAAGATTGGGAGTCAGAGAGATAACAATGAAATCCCCAATGCCTGTGGGAGGTGGACTCCCTGGATTAGTACTAGACAGAAAAGGTACAAAAATATTTCAAACCATTCTCACAACTCTATATGTGTCTATGACCAGATAACTGGAAGACCTTCTGGTTATGGACTATGCGTATACACTCTCCCAGATAGTTAGAGGCATATCTAAGAGGTTAACATATATGATCTTATCCAAAATGGGTCTCTTGGTGCTAGTGTTTTACATCAGACTTCACTGGCTTTCATGTATTTCCACAAGTGCCAAACATTTCTCATATCCTTGCTGTATTCCATAGAGCAGTGTTCCTGCTACCTGGAACACTTGATTCTTGAATAACTCCTGTTTACCTTTCAGACAAACCCTAAAGGTTACCACCTCAAAGAAGTCTTTATAGAAGCCTCATCATCTTAGACACTCTGTATTGTTTCCTTCATCGTATTTACAACAGACAGATACTGTGCACTTACTGCCTCACTTAACGACAGGGATACGTTCTGAAAGGTGCATCATTAGGCGGTTTTGTTGTGTGAACATCACAGAGTGTTACTTACACAAACCTAAATGATACAGCCTACTAAACACCTAGGCTATATGAGCAATACAGCCTATTGCTCTTAGGCTTCAAACTTGTACGACATGTCACTGTACTGAATACTGTAGGCAACTATAACACAGTGGTAAGTATATTGTGTATCTAAACAAACATAGAAAAGGTAATGCACTGTACTATGATGTTACAACAGCTAGGATGTTGCTATCAATAGAAATTTTTCAGCTTCATTTTATTTTTATGGGACCACCTTTGTATATGTGGTTCATTGTTGGCCGAAACACCATTCTGTGGCACATGACTATGTATTTATTCCTCATTATTCCTTTAATATTCATCTCTTCCAGGAGGGCATGTCATGGACAATCTCTTTTTCTTACCACAGGTCTTAGGACCTGGCCTAGCACCTGGCCAAGAACTACTGGCATACCTCCTTTTATTGTGCTTCAATTTATTGTGCTTTGCAAATACTGAATTTTTTACAAGTTGAAGATTTGTGGCACCTCTGTAACCAGCAAGTCTATTGGTGCCATTTTTTCAACATCATGTGCCTGTTTCCTGTCTCGCTCATGTCACATTTTGGTAATTTTCACAATATTAAAAACTTTTTCATTATTATTATATGTGTTTTGTTGGTTAGTGTTCTTTGATTT